ATAGGTAGCTCTCCAGGTGACCATGTTGTACCCCTGCCTCCAGGAGCTAATTCATGTAGACACATTTACTAGGAAACATTCCCAGTTGCCCTTTCCAGTCTGACAAATTCGCCCCAGAACCTCTCTCAAAACGTTTCCTTCATAGAGTTGGATTGTCTTTACTTGTTTTCCATGTCCTTGATGAAATGCGCACTCTGCATCTAGACTCTGTCTGCATCTAGACTCTGTCTGCATCTAGACTCTGCCTGGTACCTGGCACAGAGAGGGATTGGGTTAGCAAATGACTGCGTAATGGACCTAAAGTCAATTCTGGGAGCACAGACGAGGGCCACCAAACCAAGAACTTTCAATTTCCCCAAGGAAGCGCAGATACCAGAAGCACCCTCGAGGCTTCTGTTTTGGCCACGCCCTTTACCCCATCGCTCAGTTCAGGCTCCCAATGAGGCGGCCCACCATCAGCGCTGGTAGAGCAAAGAGACCGACTTCCTGCGCCTCGGGTGGGCGGGGAACGCTCCTTGAGCAGGTGCGGTATGAAATTGGACTTTAAGAGATGAGTTGGAGCCTGATCTCAAAAATAAAGTGTGGACGTGTGTGTCTGAGGAAGGGGGATAATAAACCACCCTTTTTTCCTCCTGGCTGCTATTTCCCACGTGCGTTGAGTAAAGGCACCAAAGCTGCCTAGTGACTGGGTGTCTCCTCCCCGTCAGGGGCACCCACCCTGGCGCTCCAGGAGCGCTTGAATGAATCCGGGAGGACCCGCGCGCAGGAATGAATGCGAGAGCTAGGGAGTGAGCGGGCGAGTGGGCGGGTGAGTGAATGGCGACCGCGCCGCCGCCTTGGCACAGGGGCGCGGGCGCGGGCTCCACTTCCCTCTCCCGCCAGCTGGTGGCCTCGAGAAGGTGGCGGCGCCGGCAGCGGCCCGAGCTGGGACGGCCGGGGCGCGGGATGGTGGGGGAAGGGGCGTTCCCGGCGACCGCGCCTTCCGCGGCTATTGGATTAGTGGCCTTCAGGGATGAGCTCAGCCAGATCGGCTTTCAGCTGCAGCCTCCGGGCCGGCCGGGAAGGCGGGGAGCGGGCGGCGGCGGCGGAGGAGGGGGAGGCGGCGGCGGCTGCAGCATCCAGAGCTGGCCGTGGCGGCCGGCGCGCCCCGCGCACAAAAGCACCCAGCCCCAGGGGAGGGCGATGAACACACCACATCCCGGGCCCGGGCCCCAGCTGCTGCTACCGCTGCGTGCGCTCAGGGCGCTGGGGAAGACGCCCGGCGCGCCGGGGGCCAGCGGCCGAGGCGCGGCCCGTGCGCCCTGAGCGCGGGACTCGTCGCCCTCCGGGTCAGGCGCCAAGCTTCCAAGCGGCTAGAGCGCGGGCCTTGGAGCGCCCCCAGGATCGCTTCAGTAAGGCGCTTCCCCACTCCAGGCCCGACCCCCGGCGCCTGAGCGCCAACTTCGCCAAGAACGCTCCTAACTCCAGGCCATCCTGCAGCGCAGAGGGGGCGCTGCTGCCGGGCATCAGCCGTGAGGACGCGCCCCTGGCCGTGCGGAGAGAGCCGGCATTTGCGGGTCACTCGGGCGCCCCTGAGTGGGCGGCGGCGGCAGCAGACCCCTCTCCAGGGAGTCCAGGACCTGCCAGCGCTGGGGATTCTTCCCGAACAGGCGCTTGCCCTCTCTTTTATGGTAAGTACTCTCCAGCTCCTGGTGAGGGGCGCTGCTATAACCCGTGCCCTTTGCTTCCTTCCAGGAGCTTGGGCCCCTGCCGCAGCCCGGTAGAGGCTGTGGAGGTCTACCGTCCGGAAGCCTGGTTCCCAGCCCCGTGGCCCATTCCTGGCTACGGGGAGTGGAGGCTCCCACGAGGTAGCGGTGGCCTGCAGCGGCCTCCTCCCCGCAGTGAAGCATGGGCCAGAAGCTCTCGGGGAGCCTCAAGTCAGTGGAGGTGCGAGAGCCGGCGCTGCGGCCGGCCAAGCGGGAGCTGCGGGGTGCAGAGCCCGGGCGGCCGGCGCGGCTGGACCAGCTGTTGGACATGCCAGCGGCGGGGCTGGCTGTGCAGCTGCGGCACGCGTGGAACCCCGAGGACCGCTCGCTCAACGTCTTCGTCAAGGACGACGACCGGCTCACCTTCCACCGGCACCCCGTGGCCCAGAGCACCGACGGCATCCGCGGCAAGGTGGGCCACGCCCGCGGCCTGCACGCCTGGCAGATCAACTGGCCGGCTCGGCAGCGCGGCACCCACGCTGTAGTTGGTGTGGCCACGGCCCGTGCTCCCCTGCACTCCGTGGGCTACACGGCGCTGGTAGGCAGTGACGCCGAGTCGTGGGGCTGGGACCTGGGCCGCAGCCGCCTCTACCACGACGGCAAGAACCAGCCCGGCGTGGCCTACCCGGCCTTTCTGGGGCCCGACGAGGCCTTTGCGCTGCCCGACTCGCTGCTCGTGGTGCTGGACATGGATGAGGGCACACTCAGCTTCATCGTGGATGGCCAGTACCTGGGCGTGGCCTTCCGAGGTCTCAAGGGCAAGAAGCTGTACCCGGTGGTGAGTGCCGTGTGGGGCCACTGTGAAGTCACCATGCGCTACATCAACGGCCTTGACCGTAAGTTGTGCTGGGCTGGGGGGCAGGGCTTTTCTTGTGCTTTTCCGTCTTGCCATTGCTCCAGAAAACTGAATTCCAGGCTTTTTAAGAAAGCATAGAGTTCCCTGGGTCTACTAAGAACCATCTGGCAGTCCAGCCAAGAAAAGGGGCCTCTGTAAAGCAGTGAACTCAGCGTGAGCTTTGGTAAGTCTCAACTCTGTCCTGTTCTTGGGCAGGGCATTTGTGTTTCAGTCTTCCCTACCTGGGGCAAGTGAGTGACCCAGGGCTTGGAGCCCACCCCGACCTCTGTAGCTGTGACATATGTCCCCCGCCTTGTCCATCATGCTGCAGCCTCTCCACATTCTTGGCTGGACCCTGGGAAGGGCAGCACCAGGGCAGGGCTCTGCTTGGGTAAGCTCTGGCTTCCCCTTTTGTCACCTGGGGTGGTGGAGCTCAAGCTGGCCTGGGCCCTTGTCACCACCATGCTGCGCAAGCCACCCAGGAGAGAAGTGGTGAATTGTGGGCTTGTATTTCCTTTTTGGCTGACACAGGCAACCTCCCTTGGATATTTAAGGTGTTCTGCCACAGTGGACTGTTCAGATATGTGAAAGTTAAAAAAGCATACTCAACCTGAACTGAGTTGTACCCAGAGTCTGGTGTGGGATTATAAAAGGCAGGAGGCGGACAGGTCCTGGAAAGAGCACTTGTCTGGGAGCCAGGAAACCTGGCCCAGTGGGCTCCAGCTTGCCCACTTGCTCTGTGACCTCGGGGAAGTCAGCTCCTCTCTTTGTGCCTCAGTTTCTCCACTGCAAGGAGGGGATTGGATAAGATGACCTCAAGTGGTCTCCATCATTCTGCAGTCTCTGAGATGGAGGGACTGGGCATCTGGATTTTTTGGATGACAAACACTTTACACTGTGGTGCTACATCAGCTCCACATCTGCCCTATCCAATGTGGGAGCCACTAGCCCTAACCATATGTGGTCGTTTAATTAAAATCAAATAAAGTTAAATGTTCAGTTACTTGGTTGTGCTAGCCGCATCCAAATGCTCCACAGACACGGCTCGTGGCTGCCCTATTGGATGAGCCCATGTAAACCATTCCGACCGCGGCTCAAAGTTCTACTGGATGGGGCTGCTTTAGAGCCACTGGAGAGGGCTGAGGAGCCCCAGAGAGAGAGCACAGGCCTCTGTTTCTGCCATGGGACTTCTTCTGGGCCAGTGGTCAGCAGAGTGGCTCCAGGGCCCAGGGAGTGAGTTCAAGTGGGGGTGGGGGTAGGAGAAAGATTTAGCCCAGATACCAGCCAATGAGTGTCAGGCTGCAGGACCAGAAAACCTTAGGCGAATGTCAAAGGTCTTTGGTGGTGGGGGGTAGCCACTGACAGGAGGTATGCCAGGAATGCTGAGGAGGGCCTGGGGGACAGCAGGGGCCAGGAGCTCTGCGGGGGGAGGGGCAGCTGTGCAGAACACAGTGGCAGTTCTGCAGCAGGCCTCTTGCTAGCTCTGTGTCCTTGGGGACGTCCCTGAGCCTGCTGAGCCTCCATTTCTTTGTGGGTGAAATGGGAAAAATAAGAAAGAGGGCTGTTATGGAGATGAAATAAAGCAAAACCTGTGAAAGCCCCTTGTAAATCGCAAAGGCCTGGACGGCGTTAGGGGCTACTTCATATGGCACTATTATTTATCTCAGCTTGTAATCCTAGACTGTCCTCAGTTATGATTTTAAGGTTCTGGGGTGTCCATCCTGTCTTTCTGATGGGGCTGTAGACCATTTAGAGAAGGAGACCAGCCATGTCCCTCCTGTATCCCCAACAGCCATGAACAGTGCTGGTGGCTGCCGCATGGGGAGCACACGTCTTTCTCTTTTCCTCCTGACCTGGTGGCCTTTCACCAGGCCATATTCCTGCCCCAAGAGTTGTTGAACACATTCCTTGTCCCTGACACATGTGTGCATCTGGCTGGGTCTGGTTGTCATTTGCTGAACCCATGGCCCATCGTGAGCCCCACCACATGAAAACAATTCGGGGGCAGAGGTCAAAAGCCAGAGCTGGGCTTTGCCAGGTCTCCCAGGGAGTGCGCCTGGCAGGAGGTAGCCCAGTGCCAGGCTGCATCAGGCGGCCCCTCCCCAGGCTGGGCCAGGCTCTCATCTGCATCCATGGTTGGGAGGTGGCATTTCTGGCTGACTTATTGATGATGGATTGTCTGCTACACTCTAGCCCTGGGTGGGTTCATTGCTTAGGTCTGGCTTTGGCTTTTCGTGAGGTCCACACCACAGACATGCAGAACACAGAGAGGAGTTTGAGCCCTGCCAGATAAACTTTTTCTGTCACAGAACTGCTGTGCTTTCCAGCAATATAGGCGGTGAAGAAAAGCCAAAGTAACCATTTGATGATTATCTCCTTGCCCCAACCCAGGTGCTATCTATCTATCTATCTATCTATCTATCTATCTATCTATCTATCTTTCCATTAAATCCTTTTAGCCCCATGTGTGAAGTGTTAATAATATCCCCATTTCACAGATGGGGAAACTGAGGCTGTGAACGGCTGAAAGGTTTCAGGGCCAGAACTAGAATTTGGACTCTAGTCTGCCTGATTTCAGGCTCAAAGCGTCCCTTTCAGAATGTCCTGAGGGCTCTTTTCTTCCCCTGCTGTCTTCACTCTGACCATGATGAGCTGCACCAGGCTTTCTAAATATCTGAAACGCTCTACGCCATCCCTGCTTTCTTTGTTTGGCCTCAGCGTGGTGATCTGGGCTTCCTCAGATTTGGGTTTAAGGCCAGGTTTTGCTGAGCTGTGTGACCTGTGTCCACCATGGACCTCCCCAGACCATGATGAGCTGCACCAGGCTTTCTAAGTATCTGAAATGCTCTAGGCCATCTCTGCTTTCTTTCTTTGGCCTCAACGTGGTGATCTGGGCTTCCTTAGATTTGGGTTTAAGGCCAGGTTTTGCTGAGCTGTGTGACCTGTGTCCACCACAGGTCCCCCCAGGTGCCCTCACTAGAGTGGGGGTGCCTGGCCAGCTTATTTGATGGAGGAGATAGAGGGCTAGAGTGCCACGTGCATGGCTTCCCCGGCTGGTTTGGAGGGCCCATGGGGACTGTGTACTGTGACTTTTCCAAGGAGACAATCACTGTTGTCTCCACACTGCCACCCCCCCACCCTCTGTAGAGCCCTGGATGGTGCCCCTTATGGTCCCAGGGCGTGTCCAGCAGAAGATATGAGAAAGGCCCCTGCCCCACTTGGGGCTTAGCTCTGCCCCTTTCTCTGGGCAGGGCCAGGGAGGTGACCCTTTTGTGTGGCACCCAGCACCAGAACCTGCTTCTCCACCTCCCCCAGCAGAGGAGTGCGACCTCCCAGCCCTCAGTGCAGCCTCCACATCCCCCGGCGGGCAAGTCTCTGCCTCCATGCTTCTGCTTGTGCTGTGCTCCCTGCCTGATGCTGGCCCACTTCTCCACCTGTCTAAAGCTATCCTTTCTGGAGGCTCCGAGCAATGCCACCTTGGTTTCTAAAGTCCTCTTTAATGACCTTAGTCCATATTGCCCATTCTGTTCTGTGCTGCTGGAGCACATTTGCGGTGGTGAAGGGGGTCTGTGGGGTCTTTATAAGGCATGGCCCCTTCTTAGTGAGCAATCCTCACAGGCCTTTTTCTGAGACTCCTCGTTTGACTCTGGCCCCTGCTTACCTCCCTCCCCTCTGAACTCCAGAACCCTCTGGAGGCCCTGCAGGGTAGAGGGGAAAGACTCTGAAGTTGGGCAGAAAGCCTGGGCTTGCCTCACAGCTCTGCCACTGCAGGCTGTGGGACTCTGCTCTTTGGCGTCATCATCTGTAGAATGCGGCTAATAATGGCAGAGCGAGGTGGATGAGGCCGCAGTGTGGGAAGCCCGGCGTCGCTGGGTAGAGCTCATGTGGATTTACTTCCTCTCCCAGAGAGTAACAGCATCTGATGCAGACCCAGGGAGACAGTAGGCACACGATAAATACTTCTTGACTTTTTTAATGCTTTCTTTTGTGATGTTTCTTTTAAAAGCAACCTAAGGCACTCTATGGCCTGGAGCAGAAGCATAGGGCTTGCTCAGCCTCTGAAGGGGCCTCTAACCGTCCCTTCCCTCCACCTCCCCCACACCCCTCTCCTGGCCTCTCCTTGCCCTCACCCTCATGCCGCCTGGGTGGCTGCACTGGCCTATAAATCAAACGGGTCCCTGGAGACCTTTGACCCAAACCAGATGGCTGTACTATGCCAGCACAGAGTAAGCTTAGCTTCCAACAATGCTTGGCCCCCCTCCCCCTGCCTGCCCTGGGGCTTGGAACATTTTTAGGCAGCTGCCCTGTCAATCACAAACACTTGGTGATCCCAGCCCGGGCAGCAGCTGGAGGCTGTGACCTCTCCAAGACTTCAGGGACCATCTTGGAGATATTCCATTAAGCCATATAAAGATCTCTGGAGGGTCTGTGGTGTCTACTTGTTATGGCACAGGCATTAACCTGGACCAATAGACCAAGCTGGCATTCCCTGTGCTGCTATCTCTCCCTCCTCCTCCTCCAAGAAGCTTTTCTGCACTACGGCAGCTGCTGGAGCTTCTATAGCTCAGAATGTCTGACCCCTCCAGATGCTCATTCATACCTTGTTCATTCTTTCTGCAAACATTTACTGTGCTTCATCTGCCTGGGCCCATGGGGAAGATCAGACACTGCCCTTGTGCCAGTAAGTCCGAAAGACAGCTATGGATACAGAATTGTAGGAATTGGTGATAGGGGTTGTAATTGAGCAGGAAGGCCAGGGCACTGTGGGAACTCAAGATGGATGCACTGCAGTGTCAGAATCCAGGACAGCTTTCCAGAGAGGAGTGCTTGAGCCGAGTCTTGGAGGATGGGTTGGCATTTGCCAAATAGATAGGGTGGCAGAAGGGTGCTTCAGATAGAAGGAATAGCATGTGGAAGGAAGGTACAGGCACAGGATGGGAACCAGCTTGATGGATTCAGGGACCTGCAAGTTGGACAGCATGCTGGAAGTACACCTAGGGGAGAAAATGAGGAGTTGGAACTGTATCAGTGAGAATTAGATCTGCTTGTTTGCAACCAAAAATGCCTAATACTATGGGCTTAAACAAGAATTTCTCTCTCATGGAAGAGAAGTCTGGAAGCAGGCAGTGCAAGGATGTTGTGGGGCTCCATGATCACTGCCCCAGGCTCCTTCTGCCTGCTGCTCCACCTTCCTACCTTGTGGCTTCCATTCCCATAGGTACCTCATTGTCTGGAATGGCTGCTAGAGCTTCAGCCATTGCACCCACATTCCAGGCAGCAGAATGGAAGAGCTAAAGGAGGGCACGTGACTCATCTTTTAAAAGATTTTTCTGAAATGCCTTACTATGCTTCTGTGCATAGCCCAATGGCCAGAACACTATCACATGACCACTTCTAGTGCAAGGAAGCTGAGAGATACAGTTCTGATCAGTAGGTGCTGCCTAGAGCACTGTTCTGCAAAGGATTCTGCAGCCCAATCTTACGTCTGTGGGAAAGAACACTGTGATCAATTAATGATGCCTCCCTTTGGTGTGGGTGTGGAGCCAATAGCATGTGTCTTGCTGGTCTTCTGCCAGAAGGTCCCCTCCCTAGGGATTCCCAAGGTTTGGTGCAGCTCCTGCAAACAGAGCTGGCACATGGCCAGCCATCCCCCAAAGCCCCAAAGCAGAGCGGAATTTAGGTGAAGGGTTTCTTGGTGCTCTGCAGTCTGATTTTATTTCTGATCTGCAGCCTCCTTAAGGCATCCATTGCCCTTCAGCAGGGCTTGAGTCTGCAGAATGGTCTGTGTGGTTGGAGCATGAATTAGGAGGAAAGAAGGAAATACAATGTCACTAATGTAGCTGCAGCCTCATCCCCTGGTGAGAGGTTTTCCAAAATGCAGTAATACAGAAAGAATTTAAGGGAAGTTCTGAGCCATTTTATTTTCACACCTGGAAATGCATTGTCTTTTGGTTTAATTTCACTCCTGCTGTGTGTCACAGCCCAGGGTTTCCTTAGCTGTGAAAGGGGGTAATACTACCTTCCTTGAAGGGTTTTTGAGAGGATCACATGAAATAAAAGAGGGCAAAGCAGGTGGGAGACACAGAGGGTAGCAATTAGGTGCAGAGTTTATGTTCAAACTGCCTGGGTTCCAGTCTTAGCTTTCCTGCTTGCTTGCTGTGTGATCCTGCATCTGTTAATTAACCTCTCTGTGCTTCAGTTTCCTTGCCTGTAAAATGGAGATGATGATAATAGTGCCCACCTTATGGGGCTGTTTTGAGGCCTGTACATATGACATATACATAAACATCTTAAGACCTGGCACACAGTGTGGACGTGTAAGTGGTAATGGCTCTTTGGCCATGGTACAGTATTTGGATCCAACAGGTCTGGGATAAGATCCAGGGTAAATTACTCTTCTAAGCCCCAGTTTCTTTATTTGAAACAAGGATAATGTGACTTGCCTTGCAGAGTGAGGATTACTGACAGAATAACTGTAAAGTCCTGACACATAGGACATACGCAATAAGTTAGAACTATGGTGAAGATTATAAAATGATACCGTGTCCCAGGCTCTGTTATCAGCACTTTATATGTGTCACCTCTTTTATCTCATAAGAACACTATAGAGGCAGGTGGTGTTAACATTCCTCTTGGGGAAACTGAGGCATAGAGGCTTGCCCAAGGTCACGTAGCTGGTAAGAAAGGAAGCTGAGAGTTGATCTCCTGGGTCAGCTGATCCAGAGCCTGTGCTATCCTGCTTGGGAACACTGATTCTGCAGAGGAGCAGGCCCTGCGTTTAAGAGCAGAGGGAAGGGGATAAAGGTGGCCCAGAGCTTCAGGGCCAGCTGCCTGGAAGATGACACGCGCACAGCACAGAGGACTAGGGCTTCTGAGCCTTCACAGCCAGATTTGCATGCAGGACCCCGACCCTTATTCAGGAGGATGAGCTCTCTGAGCCTATCTTGAAGGGGGCTGTCCTTCTGGGGCTGGCGTAGCAGGCAGTGTGCACAGTAGTATGGCTGCAGTAGGTTGACTGGCCGGAAGGAGACCTCTAGGAGGCCTGGAGCATGAGGCTGCAGAATTTAGACTTCCTGTAGGCAGTGGGAGCTGTGTGACAGTCTGACGGAGCATGATGAAAGCCAGGTGTTAGGAGGATTCTCCTTTAGTGAAGTGGTAGGAAGCACCAGGGGGCCTTGGACAGACAAAATTGAAGAAGGTGGAGGGAGGCAGGCCACATAGGGAGGTAACCCAGGAAGAGGGTCCCAGTATGGGGTAAAATGTCCAGCATGTGCTGGGGGAGCCCCCAGTTGTAGGGTCCCAGTGACGTCAGGCACTGTGGCAGCTGCTTTACATCCATGATCTCATTTGATCCTTAAATAGTCCTGGGAAGTGTGTGTGATGTACCCATTTTCCAGATGAGCAAACAGCCTCGGAAGGTCAAGTGGTGGCTTGAGGTTGCAAGGCCAGGGAGTGGCAGAGCTGGACCAGGGCCCAGGGCTGCATACCAAGCCACAGAGTCCTGCATTCCCCACGTGCCCACCAAGGCAAATGCGGGCAGGGCAGAGGAGGAATGGGAGGGGATGATGGCAATTGTCTCTAGTCGCCTGTGAGGAGTTGCTGCCGGATGCGTTCTGGCCTTGTCTGTGGTAGGGGTGGGGAGTGGTGAGATGCTTCTGTACTTTACAACCTTAAATGATAGACTTTTCTTTAGGAAACAAAAGTTTGGTTGGGCTCAGTGAGCAGGAAAATGGAAGTGACCCTTGAGCGGAGATTTAAAGCCCTGTTGGCCATTTAGGCAGCACTGTGTTTAACAGCTGAGACACAGCATCAGGGTGATAACTCCGCAGTGTGCTGTGGGGTGGGGAATGGCCCAAGGGGGTCTCTCTGCTCTCTGAGTTCCATCTGGTCCTGAAACTCCGTCCCCCAGGGCTCTCTTGGAAATGGACCCAGGAGCTACCCACACCTTCCCCTGGACTGCAGAAGCTGTTAGTGCTGGCTTCAAGGGAAGTTGTTGCCAGCGGTACACAGGGACACAGAAAAGGGCGCACAGTTAAATGTACTGCGTACATCCATGCTACAAAGAATAATGCTGGAAGGTATATTCCAAACAGGCTATTGACGATTACTTCTAGGTGGCAGGATAAGACGTGAATTTTCCTGCGTCTTTGCGCTTTTATGTACTTCCAAATCAACACATACAAAAGGATATAACTGTGAAAATTCTAAAGTGCCTCTATCCCCACTTCCTAGCAGACTCTTGGGGTGCCCCCACCACATCCTCTCAGCTCAACTGGTTAGGTACTGCTGTGGGCATCAGTCAGTTTTGCTTTCTCCTAAGCTGCAGGTAGCCACTCAGCCGGATGCAGGCAGCACCGGGATGTGCAGGGGAGTTAACACCCTTGGGGATACCCCTCAATGACTCGGAGACAGGAGTCCATGGTTAAGTGCCCCCAGCTCCCCAGCCTCCAGGGAGACAGTTCTGAGGTCCATCCTACATAGATGCTCAGAGCATCCTAGTGAATGAGCCCAGGATGCCCACAGCAGTATGCAGCTCATTCACACATTCTCTCTACTCTTCCTCCCTTCCCTGTCTCACTTTCTCCGTCTCTCATTTTCATCTCCTGAGATCCTCCCACAAAGCTATCTGCACCCACATCTTTGTCTCAGGAACCCAAACCAAGGCCCAATCTGACCAATTTCTCATAGAGCTCCACAGATATATTCTAGGCATATATAAGCACATCTGTGTCCATATCCAAACACTGATATATACACTTTCTTTTTCACAGAGTACAAACGGGGCCACACTGAACTTACCAGTGTGCAACTCGCTTCCTTCATGATTGAATGAAACATTGCAGGAGGAATTTCAGGCCAAGGAGCCCTTCCTGGCAGCGTCAATCCTGCTTAGGGGGTCATCCCCATCCTCCAAGTTTGGGACCAACCCAAGCCAGAGGCTACTGGTCCTTAAGGAAGGGGTGTGTGTGACAAGTTTTTGCTCTCTTCAGGTGGACGAGGGTCCAAACACTGGCTGACCTTTCCCCATCTGCACCGGGAGGCCAGACCAGGATGGGGATTTGCAGCCACAAAGATTGGCCAAAACGGTTCCAGCCCATACGTCCAGCAGGAGTAGAACAGTGCAGTAAGGACCCCAGGTGCCCACAGACCTCAGAAAGGATACACAGGACACAGAGGAGTCAGGGAGTGAAAGGAGGGCTGTGCAGAGGAGGTAACACTCTGAGTCCTGAAATCTGGGTATTTGCCTAGTGGAGTAGAGCCTGGAGGAGAAGGAGGGGCCTAGCAGGAAGGCAAGGCAGGCCAGAGGCCAGCTTGAACAAAGGTGGAGGGAGGAGATGAGTGTGGGGCAGGTAAGACAGTGAGCAGAGGTGGTGTTTTCAACGTCTTGGCCTGTAGTTTTCCTGAATGGCAATGAAGCATTTTATCAGATTTTCGCAGCCAGGCCTGTGCCAGCAGCCTCAGGGTTGGGAACCAGATGAGATGATGGACACATTTGGACAGAACCTCTTACCTTATTCTTTGGGGAAATTTGTCAAAAGCCAGTTATCTTTGCAAAACCAATTTTCAGGGATTTCACAGAAATCATTTCACAATTTTTGGGTGTTGACAGCTCTGCCATTAATCAGCTAGGGTGACCTTGGGAAAGTCACTCTAGGTCCTGCTTTAGAATTGCTTTTTTTGTTGTTTTGAAAGCAGCTGATAAAATCTTGCAGTGGGGTGGGGAGATCTAGGAACACTTGTCTTGGTTGGTGTTGGCCACTCCCTCCCTCCCCCGTCCCTTGTGTTTTTGCTCCTGCCTCCCTTACAGACCACTTATAAATGAGGGGAAATGCTAAGCAGAACAATTCTTTCTCATCCCCTCTTCTCTCCCTCTCTTCTCCTGCTTCCCAGTTTGGGAATGTATTAATATGTTGGTGTTAGCCCAGAATTTAAACTCCCAATTCTACCACCATGTGTCCATGAGAAAGTCCATTTTTAAATTAACTGAATCTGCACATATTAATTGAGTACCTACTACATGCCAAGCACTATTCCAGGCACTGAGGACACAAAACAGCAGGGACAAAACGGACAAAAGTCTCTGTCCTCATGAAGCTTATATTTTAGTAGGTGGAGACAGAAAATCAGTCAGTAAATGAACAGTAAAGTGTTAGCTAATGATAAGTACGGTGGAGAAAAATAAAATAGGAAAGGAGCTGGAGTGTGTTGGAGGAGGCTGGGGCTTGCAATTTTAAATAAGATGGTTGAGAAACTCGTGGAGAAAGTGATATTTAAGCAAAAAAAACTTGAAAGAGGGGAGGGAGTGAGCTATGTGGGTATCTCTGGGGAGGGTTATCCAGGCAGCAGAAACAGCATGTACAAAGGCTCTGTGGTACATGTGTTAGAACCCAAGAGCAAGGGAGAGAGGAGCAGGGCCTGAGACCAGAGCGAAACCGGGCACAGAGGTTAGCCGATCAAGGATGATGTTTGGCTTTTTCTCTGAGTGAGACGGGGAGTCACTACAGACTTTTGAGAAGAAGGGTGGCATGATTTGCCTAGGTTTTAAAAGGATCACTTTAACTGCAATCTTGAAAATAGACCGTAGAGGGGCCAGGGCAGAAGTAAGGAGGCCAGCTAGGAAGGAGGCTATTTCAATTAAGGTAAGAGATGCTGGTGGCTTGGCTCGGGATGGCAGCAGTGAAGATGGTGAGAAGTAGTTGGATGCTGGATTTATTTTGAAAGTGAAGCCAACATAATTTGCTGTAAAGGATAAGAAAAGAGTCAAGGATAACTCCATGGTTTTGGGCCCAAGTGACTGGAAGGATGGAGGGGCCATTCACCAAGATGGGCAAGACTGTGGGTTGGGGAGTGGCCAGCAGGGGCTCAGATTTGGACATGCTATGGTTGAGATGCCCATCGGACATCCATGAGGAGGTTCTGTGTGGACAGAGGTCAAGCATACAGATTTTTAAAATAGCCATGATGTAGCATGAAATCCCCTGGCGAAGGAGGGTGGCTACTGAAGAGAAGAGGTCCCAGCACCAAGCCCTTGGGCACTGTAATGCTTAGAAACCAAGGCTCAGTTTCTGCTTCTGTAAAGTAGGGATAAAAGCCATAACCACCTCGTGAGCATTGTCATGGAGATTAGTGAGACAGTCCATGTAATAAAGTGCATACAGTAAGAGTACCAAAAACATGAGTTTCTATTAATGACAGAAATTATTGTTTCAACAAGCATGATGCTGTCTACTTATAAGTGCTTTTCAACTTTTGAATCTGTTTTCTATTATTTTTGACCGTCAAAACTGTCCTGAGCAATAAGGCAGGACATAATCCTTCCCATCTGACAAGTGAGAACCCTGAGTTCAGAGAGTGTAAGGGAAGTGCCCAGATCTCCACCACATGTTGGTGACAGAGCCAGGGCTGTCATGGAAACCCCAGACTCCTGCTCCTCTGATCTCTCTGCCACAGCCTGTAAATGCTGACAAATGACTTAATTAAAGTAGTGCAGGTGCTGTTTGCCAGCAGTAATGTGGACGCTGACTTCGCTCAGGATAGCCCAATGGCACTGCCCACTACAGGTGGTACCAGGGGCCCGGGTTCATGCTAAAAATGGCCAGGGAACACAGGCTGCAACCTACAGAGGTGGTGACAGGGCAGAGAGACTTCCTTTTGTCAGACAGTTTCCTTTTGGAAGGCAGATGAGCAGGTAGAGCTCATTCCCTACCAGCTCCCTTCAGCAAAGCCTGTGTCTCTGGAGCCTGCTCAGCCCAGATGCTGCTTTTCTCAGTAGTCAGTGTAACATGGAACACAGCAGGGAGCAAACTCTGGAGGAAGCTATGAACCCAGAGCTGGCAGCATGGGGACAGGCAAGGTCTGGATTTGTGGGAAGCAGAATGTCAGTTTTGAATCAGACGGAGCTAGGTTCAAATCTCAGCTTCCTTTATCCCGAGCTGGGAGACCTGGTGCAAGTCATTTCACCCCTCTGAGCTTTGGCTTTCTCTTCTGCAAGATGGGAGGGTAATCCTTGCTTCTCAGCATTGTTTAAGGATTAGACATAACAATGTAGAGTGAGGGCACAAACAAGGCCTGCTAAATAGTAGATATTATTATTAGCATTAGCATTAGCATATTAGCAAAAGACTTCCAGGGTGAAATCAAACTACATTCAACCAAAGCCCTTCTCCTTCACTAACCATATCTACCATTCTCGACTATCAACAAATGATCAGTCAAGAAGCATTCATTAGAGCCGACTACACATAAGGCTTTGTTGTTGATACAACTAATACCTCCATGTGCCCCTGTGCACCAGGAGTGGGCCTTGAGGCTGGGATGGAACTGGACTCTGCCAGAATAACTCTGGGCAGCTGGGGCCTGCTCAGGCAGCTACCACCTTTGCCCAGACACCCCTTCCTGTACTGCCCTACCAGCTGGCCCTTTAGAGGCTTGACTGGCATGGGGGCTCAGGCTCTTGCTGTGGGGTTTACTGCTGCTGAGGCCGGGTGAGCAGCCTGGGCACTGTCCCAAGGCAGGGAACGAGGAGGCAACATTCCCTGCACGGGAAGGGAACCTTCCTATATGGCAGTGCACGCTCACTGTCTTGTCAACTTCCTCACACCTGTGCTGCTGCAAGGAGGGACTGCTCTCCCATTTTACGAGGCTCAGAGGGGTGAAGTGACATGCCCAAGACCACGCAGCTGTTTCCAGGCTAGTCTGATGCTTGGGCTCTGCTCTTTTTCTTCTGCCTGCTTTCTCCCTCCCCAGGCCTTGCTCAGAGGAGGCTGTAGTCACACCATGGTTGCTGGCCTGCAGTACAGGCTTCAGGGTGGCTCTGGGAAGGGGGTGGCAGTGGGGCTGAGACCGCATGACAGGAAAAGGTGTCAGGAGCCCTATACCTGGATGGGATGGGAAGAGGTGGTGGAAGATGGGGCAGCTGCAGGGATGTGGGAACATTTGCAGAGGGAGTGCAGGGAGACGAAATGGTTCTCTTTCATAAGAGAGTCTGTAGAGAAAAAAATCAAAGCTTCTTGGAACTTAAACCTAAAAATGCCAGCTGAATATGATGACAACAACAATAATAAAATATCTAGTAATGCCATACATTGCAGTAAGCACTTTTCATATTGTCAATCTTCCCAGGAAATCTGCAGAGTAGACCTTAGTTTCTTTTGCACTTGATGGCTCAGAGGGGTCACATAACTTTCCCAAGGTCACCCAACTAATAAGTGACAGAGCCAGGATCCAAACCTGGGTCTGTCTCATTCCAAAACCTTACTCATTCTGCCATACCGAGGTGTAATGCATCACAGTGTTTGAGCTTAGGTGACATAGAGGAGGCCCAGAGAGGTTAAGCTGGGCTTGAGACCCATGGTGGATTAGTCACAGCCAGTGAAGCTTCCGGTTCTCCAGAGCCACCTTCCCACCCTGCGGCGCTGCAGAAGGGCCATGCCGGCTGCCAAGGCTCAGCTGTGCTTCTCTCCCATCATCCCACATGCATATTAATCACACACATAGACTCTAATGAGCAGTTCAACCTCTGCAGCAGGCTCAGACCAGAAGCCAGGGGTCCTCACCAGCTGGGCATGAAGAGCCCTGTGCCCACTCCTCCAGCCCTCCAGAGCCTGAGCCGTGCCTTGCTGAACTCCAGCCTGAGCCATGCCTTGGCCCCCTCTTCTAATACCACACAGGTCTCCCATGTGACCTTGTTCT